AAGCCTTTTATTGTTTGCTCTGTCTGGTCTTCTCGCTTATCTCTTAAACTTGCAAACGTATAGTCCTAGCCCACCGCACTCGGTTCCGAAGAAGGCGTCCCTCGGACAAAACCGAGGAATCTGTCCTGCTCTGTAAGGAACTAGGGCTTGCTGATTCCCAGATTTTAACGAGAATCCCTGCTCCCCGTAGGCGCTCCATAAATTTTTACTGGACAACTTCACCGCGCGCTACTGGGCCTCCGGGAGACCCGTGACTCCCACCCGCTCTGGGCGCGGGCCCGCAGAGCCTCAACCCGCGCCCCCGGCAGCCGGGATTCCCCGCCCGGACCGGCTCCCAGGCTGGAAACATCATGGTCCGCACCCGGGGCGCAGCCGAGACCCACCGCGCCGGAGGCCCCGGGACCCGCTCAGACCGCTGCTTGGCCACTCTACGCCCCTGAGCCCCCCACACAGCCAGCCCCGTGACCTCCGAGCCCCGTGACCTCCGAGCCCCGTGACCTCCAAGCCCCGGAAGCCGCTGTAGGCAGCGGCCCAGCCAGGCCCCGCCCCCTCCACCGGAGCTCCACGCGTCAATTCCAGCCAGGCCCCGCCCCCGGCCGCCCCAGGCGTGGACCCAAGCCAGGCCCCGCCCTCTGCCTGGCTACTCCAGGCGCCCACCGCCCCAGGCGTCCTCTAGCCCAAGCCCAATGCCCGGCTGCTCCAGACGTCGACAGCCCCATGCCCCGCCTCCTAATCGGCTGCTGCTGGCGTCCTCTGGTCCAGGCTCCGCTCCCTACCCGGCTGCTCCAGGCATCCTCTAGGCTAGACCCCGCCACCTACCGGCCGCTCCAGGCGTCCGCAGCTCCAAGCCCCGCCCTCCGCCCGGCTGCTCCAGGCGGCCTCCGGCTCAAGCCCCGCCCCCTGCCCGGCGGCTCCAGAGGTCCGCGGCTCCAGGCCCCGACCCCTGCCCGGCTGCACAAGGCGTCCTCTGGGCCAGGCCCCGCCCCCAGCCCGGCCGCTCCAGGCCCCGCCCCGCCCCCTCTGTGCGCGCTCCGCTCGGCAGCCTGTGGGACGCGACCGCGGCGCTAGTCTCGTTCCTTTGTGCTGCGGCGGCGGCTTCTCGAGTCCTCCCCGACGCGTCCTCTAGGCCAGCGAGCCCCGCGCTCTCCGGTGACGGACCATGTCGGCGGCGGGAGCGGGCGCGGGCGTAGAGGCGGGCTTCTCCAGCGAGGAGCTGCTCTCGCTCCGTTTCCCGCTGCACCGCGCCTGCCGCGACGGGGACCTGGCCACGCTCTGCTCGCTGCTGCAGCAGACACCCCACGCCCACCTGGCCTCTGAGGACTCCTTCTATGGCTGGACGCCCGTGCACTGGGCCGCGCATTTCGGCAAGGTGGGTGCGAACGCTTTAAGGCGCCATTTTCCGCGTGTTTTCATTACCCCTCTTGTTTTCGAAGTTGGAGTGCTTAGTGCAGTTGGTGAGAGCGGGAGCCACACTCAACGTCTCCACCACACGGTACGCGCAGACGCCAGCCCACATTGCAGCCTTTGGGGGACATCCTCAGTGCCTGGTCTGGCTGATTCAAGCAGGAGCCAACATTAACAAACCGGTAAGAGTGCTGGTGATGGACTTGGTTTGCTTGTATGTGTATATTTTGCTTTTTGTTGTTTCAGGATTGTGAGGGTGAAACTCCCATTCACAAGGCAGCTCGCTCTGGGAGCCTAGAATGCATCAGTGCCCTTGTGGCGAATGGGGCTCACGTCGAGTAAGTGTCTTTCGTTTATTCTTTCCAGCTAAGGGGTGTAATTCAGTGTTTTTGTGTTGTACAGCCTGAGAAATGCCAGTGGCCTGACAGCAGCAGACATTGCACAAACCCAGGGTTTCCAAGAGTGTGCCCAGTTTCTCTTGAACCTCCAGAATTGTCATCTGAACCATTTCTATAACAATGGCATCTTAAATGGGGGTCATCAGAATGTATTTCCTAATCATATTAGTGTGGGAACAAATCGAAAGAGATGCTTGGAAGACTCAGAAGACTTTGGAGTAAAGAAAGCTAGAACTGAAGGTGAGACCGCTTTGCGGGTGGGAAGAGCACACGGAATCTGAAATAGTCTTTGTTTTCTGTGCAGCTCAAAGCTTGGATTCTGCCGTGCCACTCACGAATGGCGACACAGAAGACGATGCTGACAAAATGCACGTTGATAGGGAGTTTGCTGTTGTAACAGGTGGGAGTGGACAGTTTCCTGTTAGCTGCAACAACAATCCAATGGTTGAAGACACCAAACAGCAGGAGAGTGGTTCTGTTGGACCAAAAGAAATAGAAATATATACTGTGTCAGCAATGCAGACCCCCTGTCGTTGCAGGAATCAGTATGCATATTATTTCTAACATAAGTTTTTCTAATTTTGGTGACAGGTGTATTTCTTAATGCAGATATGAAAAACAGTAGCTCCGTATCGAATACATTGACAAATGGATGTGTCATCAATGGACATTTGGACTTCCCCTCCACGACCCCGCTCAGTGGGATGGAAAGCAGGAATGGCCAGTGCTTGACAGGAACTAACGGAATTAGCAGTGGATTAGCCCCAGGACAGCCGTTTCCGAGTAGCCAGGGTTCTCTCTGCATTAGTGGGACTGAGGAGCCAGAGAAGACCCTGAGAGCTAACCCTGAGTTGTGCGGTTCTCTGCACCTGAACGGGAGTCCAAGTAGCTGCATAGCCAGTAGGCCTTCCTGGGTGGAAGACATTGGGGATAACCTGTACTATGGACACTACCACGGGTTTGGGGACACTGCTGAAAGCATCCCAGAACTGAACAGTGTGGTCGAGCATTCCAAGTCCGTGAAGGTGCAGGAGCGGTACGACAGTGCCGTGCTGGGCACCATGCACCTGCACCACGGCTCCTAGAGACGCTGACCTGGCTCTCGGAAACGCAGGAGTCCTTCCTGGTAGCCAGCTCAGAATACCCATGTAGCAGCAACTTGAACGAATGTCACAACTTGTACGTTTTTTATATACTTCAACTTTCTGAAAAAGTAAACTTCGACAAGTTCCCAGCAACTGCTTGTTTGTGCATGAGTAGGGCTTACTAAGTGCATAGATGTTTCTACAGTGAGGTGTCCTTTTTATAAGGTGCACTTTTGGAGTTTTTCTGATGCCAATCTCAACATTGTCTTTTTAATACTGTCACCAGATATTGCCATTTTTCTTTTTGTTAAAAGATTATATGATCAAGATAAATTGGGGTGGTAAATCAGGTGCCTGGTAATTTATCTCTTTGCACATGGGCATCATTTTAAAAAGCTTGCTTCCACTCTTTTCTGTAGAATTTGACGGAACACAGCTATTTCCCTATGCAAGGTACAGCCTTACAAAGATTTCTGCAGTGATTTGTGTGAAGAAGAGAACGTTTGTCTTTTTCAATGAAGCTTTGCAGATCACCATGTGGTTGAAGGTTTTAGTTGTGGACACAGTGGTCCCTCCTTAATGATGAAGATCACTGCCTTGGGCTTCATGGAAAACAGGCCCAGCCTGGGGCTGCGTTTGGATTTATTGTTTTTATTCCACACTTCCTACTTGGTCTCTGGAAGTTTTACCACATGTAACAGATTCCTTTATATGTAGTGGAAATCACTATTTGTAGAAACTGTCAGGTCAAAATATTTAACTGACTGTTGACATGTATTTTCTTTTTTCCTTGTTTTTGTTTTTTGGGGTTTTCTGCTTTAAGATATATACCACTATGTATATCCAGTTAACTGAGAGAATTTTGACTCTCTTAATAAAACTGCATTAAGTTTTTGATTTTGTAGAAATTAGCTTTTGTCTAGGCAACTAGTGGTTATACTCTGCAAATATTGTAATGAATTTTTACTTTTTTGATTTTTGTAATAAAAATTGGTGCAGATAAAATGTCAAATGAACAAACCAGTGTTCTAAGAGTGTTACTAACATTTTGTTCTAAAACTGTCCTTCACAAATTGAATAAAAAACTCTCACACTCAGTGTGTCCCTGGGGTTTCTCTCTGGGCTTGGG